GCCTTTCCCCCCTAGCCAGAGCAGGGGGCGGGGGCAGGACGCAGAGAAAAACTTTCTTCTCGAATTTTTCTTCCAAAGGGTGGAGGAGATGGAGAGAACCCCAACGAGTCCAAGGCTGACGGGGTGGGGGGAGGGGAACCCCTGAATCGTTTAACGGCTGGAAGGGGGAGGGGGGCTCCGGAGGTTGAGAGGGCGTGGGATGGAGAAGCAGGCCAGGGAGCGGGGTCAGGGAGCTGCGGGGTTCCTGGGGTCGGAGAGCTGCAGGCGTCCCCCCCACCTGGCACACAAAGCGGCTGCCGCGCTCGGCTCTCACCAGATCCTTTGTGTTTTCCATCAGGGCCTCATGGGTAGGGGTTGTCCGTGCTCCCCGAGCCCGCGGCGCCCCCTCCCCGGGCTGGGGGCAGGTGCCTCTCCCCGGGACTGCGGCGACTACAGGGGGCCCCCGGCTGGGCCCAGACCGGTGGCGGGTGCAGCAGCCCCCGGATTTCCCCCCTTTAACTCGGGTGGCCCCAGGATATCAACAACATTAGCATAGCCCTCCCTCCCCAGCGCGCCTGCGCCGTGACCCGCGCCCCGATTGGCCCACTTCCCTACATACCCTCCTCTCTCGCTTCCACCGTGGGACCCTCTGCAGGCTCCGTACTCCAAGGACCGTACCAAGACGAAGGGTGGAAAGCGTATTGGGGCTTGTGTCAAGTCAAGTGGTTACAGCCAAGAGGAAAAGCAGAAGTTCCATTCAGCCGTCCCAGTGTATAGTCGGGGTTTCTTGCGCTCCTTTCAATATGTTGCAGCTGCGAAATTGTGTTGGAAAAATTTTCCACTCCAGTCACGCCGCTTCCCCCTACACCCGGAAGATTGGCCCTCCCGGAGGAACTCCCACACGGGGCGGGGCTGGGTAGGGGAGCGGGAGTTACGTAGAGGGAGGGAGTGCTGGTCACGTGGCAAGAGGCTGCGCAGGCTCCTTCCGGCCCCCGGGGCTTCGGCGGCGGCGGCCCGCGAGGGGCCTGGGCGCATGCGCAGCGAGGTTCCACGTGAGCGCCTGCGTTTCTCCTCAAACCTAACGATGCCGCCGGAGCGGAGGAGACGAATGAAACTGGACCGGAGAACCGGAGCGAAGCCGAAGCGGAAGCCCGGAATGAGGCCGGACTGGAAAGCCGGAGCGGGGCCAGGCGGGCCTCCCCAAAAGCCTGCCCCTTCATCCCAGCGGAAACCGCCGGCCCGGCCGAGCGCGGCGGCCGCTGCGATTGCAGTCGCGGCGGCGGAGGAAGAGAGACGGCTCCGGCAGCGGAACCGCCTGAGGCTGGAGGAGGACAAACCGGCCGTGGAGCGGTGCTTGGAGGAGCTGGTCTTCGGCGACGTCGAGAACGACGAGGACGCGTTGCTGCGGCGTCTGCGAGGCCCGAGGGTGAGGGAGGCCGCGGCGCGCGGGCTGGGCGCCTCAGTGCTTGAGGGTGTTTTGTCTGCTGTAGGTTCAAGAACATGAAGACTCGGGTGACTCAGAAGTGGAGAATGAAGCAAAAGGTAATTTTCCACCTCAAAAGAAGCCAGTTTGGGTGGATGAAGAAGATGAAGATGAGGAAATGTAAGTTGCCTAACTTTTCTTCTGAATCCCTCGTTATTTAAAATATGCTGTTCTGTTTTTGTAGGGTTGACATGATGAACAATCGGTTTCGGAAGGATATGATGAAAAATGCTAGTGAAAGTAAACTTTCGAAAGACAACCTTAAAAAGAGACTTAAAGAAGAGTAAGTGTCTTTTTTCATATGATTTACCAAGACATAAATATATTTTTCAAATATTTTTGCTTAGATTCCAACATGCCATGGGAGGAGTACCTGCCTGGGCAGAGACTACTAAGCGGAAAACATCTTCAGATGGTGAGCGTTGATATTTCTGTTTAAATTAGTACAAAGATCAGCCTTCTGGGTTTGTTTGACTTAGATGAAAGTGAAGAGGATGAAGATGATTTGTTGCAAAGGACTGGGAATTTCATATCCACATCAACTTCTCTTCCAAGAGGAATCTTGAAGGTGAGAGTCAGTGAAGTTGGGGGATCCTATCTATTGATAAAATCCCAGCTTTCATTTCCTATAGATGAAGAACTGCCAGCATGCGAATGCTGAACGTCCTACTGTTGCTCGGATCTCATCTGTGCAGTTCCATCCCGGTGCACAGATTGTGATGGTTGCTGGATTAGATAATGCTGTATCACTATTTCAGGTATGCATCTTTATTTACTTATTTATTTCTAAAATCAAAAGAACCATTTTGTACTTCTTTATAGGTTGATGGGAAAACAAATCCTAAAATTCAGAGCATCTATTTGGAAAGGTTTCCAATCTTTAAGGCTTGTTTTAGTGCTAATGGGGAAGAAGTTTTAGCCACGAGTACCCACAGCAAGGTTCTTTATGTCTATGACATGCTGGCTGGAAAGTTAATTCCTGTGCATCAAGTGAGAGGTAAGATTTCTGTTGAATGCACACAACCAGTCACTTTATTTAATTGCTTCATTTCCTATTTTAGGTTTGAAAGAGAAGATAGTGAGGAGCTTTGAAGTCTCCCCAGATGGGTCCTTCTTGCTCATAAATGGCATTGCTGGATATTTGCATTTGCTAGCAATGAAGGTAAAGCATTATTATTGCTTCTTGTTCTTCTCAACAGTTTGATAAATAATATTTATTGTTTTAGACCAAAGAACTGATTGGAAGCATGAAAATTAATGGAAGGGTTGCAGCATCCACATTCTCTTCAGATAGTAAGAAAGTATACGCCTCTTCGGGTAAGACAACGACATGAAAGAAGCTAAGGATATTAACAACTCTTTTTTTCGCTCTTTTATGCAGGGGATGGAGAAGTTTATGTTTGGGATGTGAACTCAAGGAAGTGCCTTAACAGATTTGTTGATGAAGGCAGTTTATATGGATTAAGCATTGCCACATCTAGGAATGGACAGTATGTTGCTTGTGGGTAAGTAAAGAGAGGTTCTTGTAACCTTAATCTTTAATCTATTTTAATCCTTTTCTCTTTGTAGTTCTAATTGTGGAGTGGTAAATATATACAATCAAGATTCTTGTCTCCAAGAAACAAACCCAAAGCCAATAAAAGCTATAATGAACTTGGTTACAGGTGTTACTTCTCTGACCTTCAATCCTACTACAGAAATCTTGGCAATTGCTTCAGAAAAAATGAAAGAAGCAGTCAGATTGGTAAATATTTCATTACCCCTTTATTATTGTTACACAATTTTCTTTCCTCATTTACCTTTTTAAGGCCTGTTGTCTTAACAGAACGGAGGCAATTCTCGGGTTTTGAAAGTAAGTTGAACTTGAAAATTAAATTGTATAAAAGTATTGTAATTTAAATAGCTAGGTAGTACCTTTGAATATACCCTTTGTGTTAGGAATCCGCAGGACCACCTCCAGGTTTGGTGGCTAACGAGAGATGACTTCCAGGACTCTGCATATGTTCATTGAACTCATGGCTAAAATGTATTGCAGTGGAAAGGATACAAAGCAAAATCAGCAAAGGGAAAGGGTACATGGAGTAAAGTCCGGAGGAAACCTTCTAAGAGTCCTCTTCTAGTAGAGTCACACAGGACAGTTTAATTCCTCCAGTAATGAGTTGTAACAACATGTGTTAAGTGTTTTCTACCTGGGAAGCTCATTAGAGACTCATTGCAGAAGGTTTTTATTGGGACTTCATATAGGGTACCCTCTGCCTAGCATGTACCAAAATTCTAGATTCCCAGAAGAAAAGCCAGGTGTTTAGCATAAACCACATTGTTTGTACAAACAGTTTAGGCACAGTGAGCTACCCATATCATTTAGGGAAAGTTTCATGCCAGTATAGGAACTGTGTGCTAGTCAAATTCTCCGACACTATGCAGTGGCCACCCTTGTAAGCAGACCTTTCTGTTTTTTTTGTTTTTTTTTTTTTTGAGACCAAGT